CACTAGTGTTCAGTACTTCCTGGTGTCATTAATTAGTAGTTATCAATAAGCAGTTTGGTGTACCGATACTGCTCTGCGTCATTTAATCACTTCTCTAAATCTATAGGTTCAATTAATTTTCTTTGTATTTACTTAATCTTATTTTATTCAATAGCAAACCAGTCTCTTTGCCTGCTACAGAGCCATCGATGTTTTCTTTGGTTCTTGGAAGAACTGTACTTCGACCTTATATAATCCTCAGAAAGGCAAGATCTGGACTACGAATGAGTCACCTGCTAATTACACCAATGGCTGCTCCTGCCTTGACCAGTCACAGAGTATCACCCTATCTCGGTATGCTGCTCTGCTTGTCGCGTAGTAGGTCTATAAATACTTGTTTTATGAATGAATGTATGAACAAAGGGAAGTTAGTCACGTGTAAGGGTGGGTAGCCTGCGATAAATAAAGTGTAGACTAGGAGGTCTCAAAATACTTTTTGAACTAAGCCCTTAATCTTCACTACTTTGGACTAGAATGGAAATGTCACCAACGCCTTCCCAATTAATTTGTCCTGGCTGTAATGACTGAAACCAGAACTTCCCTTTACACCCATGACCTCTACAGGCATCTCTTTTTCCTCTGCTCAAGAACAGTAACTGCTCACTGCTGTGTCTACCACATAGGCCCCAGAGCAAGGGGTGATAGGTAGGGCTATAGGCTCCCGACTCCCGACTCCCGGCAGTGCCTCTCTCCAACCCCCCACGAGGCTGGGACAGCTCCCTCCATCTCAGCAGTCGCTACCAAGCACCCGACCCACTCTCGCCCACCTCATCCCTCGATCCCCTTCCCTCCCTCTCACAGCATTCCGCGTAAGACTAGCCCAGCCTTCCGAGCCCCACCACCAGTTTTCCCACTTCCGCCCGGCGCGTGAGACCCTGGGCGGTGCAGGGGAGCGTTGACGACAGACGTGGGCCGTGACGTCGCCGCGCCCTGACGTCCAGCCGACTGGCGGCGCGGTCGCCCGGGAGACCGGGAAAGCCGTTTCACACCCGTCCTAGTCGAAGTCGAGGTGAGGGACGATGGCTTTCCTCAGCCTGGGATTCTGTTCTGACTGTTGCCATCAATGTTCTTAGATTTCCTTTGGCTTCAAAGCTCTCTCACCATATTTTGGGAAGTTATGGATCATCACATTCCCATGCATGCGTTGCCTGAAGAAATCCAAAAGGTATGATATATTGTGTTGCTACAGCCTAACAGAAAATTTGGTAAGTGTATGTTCTGTTTCCTAGATGTTGCCTGAAGAAAAAGTTTGTAAGTACTGTGGAGTCAGCTATCTAATTCTTCATGAATTTAAGGCTATGGAAGAAAAAGTGAAAGCAATGGAAAAAGAGATGAAATTTTATCAAGGAAGTGTAGATCGTGAAAAGAGACTTCAAGAAAAGCTGCATTCTCTTAGCCAAGAACTTGAACAGTACAAAATTGACAACAAATCCAAAACAGAAAGGTTGAGTATGTTTTTCTTTTCTATCATTTATTAATACTTAAGGAATGTTTGTTTATATTTTTAGAATTTACGATGTAGGCATGCAGTTAAAAAGTCAACAAAATGAATTTCAGAAAGTAAAGAAACAACTGAGTCATTTGCAAGATGAGCTAAAAATTAAATATAGACAATCATACATCTTCAGGTAAGATTAAAGAACTGAAAATTATAAAGATTTTAAAATCCTATTTTTTTTTTTTACTTTGCAGTCAAAGATTGTCAGAGTACAAATATTTCTGGAATAAGACTCTTTCATTACTTACTTTTACTAAAAGGGAACTAACCAGTATTAAAAATGAAGTATATGATAATTACCAAAACTGGACTTCATTGAAAGGAGCAGTTTTTCTACAAATTAAATCTATAAGTGAAACAGCCTTGACAGGTTTGTTACATATATTTAGAATATAATTGTCCGGCTATTTGTAAACTTTGAATTCTTCTTACAGAAATAGACATACTGAATAAAAGTTTGACAGTATCCCAGAGAAATAAAGTATGCCTTGAAAAGGAAATGAAAAATCTGAAATTGTTGTCAGATGCAGCCATATTGAGATCTCAGCAGATTCGGACATCTAGACAACAGGAAGTAAACTTGCAAACCAGATGCTATGATTTGCAAAAAGAAGTACTAGGTAAAGAAAAGTCTTTTGCTGTTTTTGGTGACCTAATCAGATGAAATACATTGTGTCATTTCAGATTTACAATGTCTAGTAGAGGCACTTGGATTAAAACTTCAGAAGGCGGTGACAGAGATGGACAACTATAAAGAAATGCTTATGTAAGATGGAGAATATTAAACAACTTATAACAAATATATTTTAACTTCTTTTGTATTATTTTAGGAATAAATCTAATGAAGCTGATGACTGTCAAAGAGAACTTAAAAAACTGAAGTTTGAATCCATTATTTCTGAGTCACAGTATGCATTACCAATTTTTAAATTTATATTTTTGTTGGTGGGTGTTTTTCCTATTTCTTTTTAGGCATACTATGCTGCTTAAGGAAAAAGAAGACTCTTTAATGACTTGTCAACAGATATATAAAGCATTACAGGAAGAGCTGACTGTGAAAGAAAAGCAAGAAGAAGACATAAAGAGAAGAATTAACCTTGCAGAAAATGAACTGGAGATAACCAAAACTCTTCTGAATCAGACAAGGGAAGAGGTTTTAACACTGAAAAATGAAAGGTGCAGTAAACAATAATTTCTTACAAAAACATATTGACTCATTTGTCGGGTTTGTGATTTTCAGGGAATTGATGCTGATTTCACATCAGAAAAGCATCGAGCAGCTGCAAGAAACCCTTAGACAGAAGCTGCTGAGTGATGATAACTGGAAGGAGAAGGTAATGGTAGTGTGGCTTTCATCAGCATGCAAAGTTTTACATGTGCTTTAAATGCCATTTCTAGATTGAAGCAGAACTTGCCAAGGAAAGGGCCCAACACTTGGTTGAATTTGAAGAGCAAGCTCTTCTCTTTAAGGAAGAAACAAAATTGCAACTTGATATTGAAAAAGAAAAACACCAAGATGTAATCCAAAAGTATAAGAAAGAACAAGAGGAACTACAAATGAAGGTCTGTAATTATGATGTTCATCATTATTTAATGCCTACAAGCTAATATGAGATTTATCTTACAGATATCTGACTTAATCACAGGCGCTACAAGAGATCTAAGGCAGGAAGTGACCACTCTTAAAGAAAAACTTCACAAATCCCATATTCGGTACACTGAAGAATCTAATTCAAAGGAAAAAGAAATTGAAAATCTTAAAAATTTGGTTGCAGAATTTGAATCTCGCTTGAAGAAGGAAATTGACAGTAATGATTCAGTTTCAGAAAACTTGAGGAAGGAAATGGAACAGAAGTCGGATGAACTGAAAAGAGTAATGCTGGCTCAAACACAACTGATAGAGCAATTTAACCAGTCCCAGGAAGAGGTAGGAAGCAGATAGTGGTAACTTTGCAATTAAGTCTGCTTTCTTTTCCCCTCTCTCTTTTCAGAATACTTTTCTTCAGGAGACAGTGCGTAGAGAATGTGAAGAACGCTTTGAACTGACAGAGGCTTTGAGTCAAGCCAGAGAACAGCTCCTGGAGCTCAGTAAGCTTCGTGGAAGTTTACCATTCTCACCGTGTTCCCTCAGCAAGGGCAGCCTAACCTCCCCTGCTGCAGCAGTCAGTAATCATGGAGAGAGAAGCCTTGCAAGACTGAACTCTGAAAAAGGAATCCAAATTCCCAACCTGCGCGGGGTGTCAAAACCCACCACTTTCCCAACCTCAGATAAGCCGAAGAGGGTTAGATCAGGCGTGCCCATTCTCCCCCAGCCACATCCTCCCAGGGGTGGAGCATCTTCAGCAAATGAGACTAGACAGAGACTGGCTGCCATTCTTAGGAGAAGGCGGAGTCAGCAATGATCCAAAATGAGGAGCAGGAAGCTCCCTACAGCGTGCACGCTCTTTCAGAGAGTGCCAGGAATTCACTGTAACTGAGAATGACAATGATAAAATTATTTTCACAGATCAGGAAGGCATACCTATAGATGTATTTAACAAAAGACTGTAAAAAGCTGGAAAATTGTGAAGCCTTATTTTTCAAGAGGGTTTTGATAGAGTAACAGATCATTAAGTTGTTGGTATTCCAGAGGTCCGATTTCTATGTTTATGTTGGAATGTGCTCTATGAATATAGCCTTTTAGAGATCACAGGTAAAATTTTTCACCCATAACATCTTTTCAATTTCTTGCGCCACTACAAGCAGATATATTTCCACAAAAAAATAGATTGTTTGAGATTTGTTGGTATGTGTTCATTTGTTTGTTGAGCCGA